TGCGTCTCCCGTCCCCCGTCTCTAGGCCTCTTGCTCCCCTTCCTTGGTTCCTTCTCGGGGTCCCTGTCCTCCACAGCTGTCTCTCAGGGTCTTTGTCCAACTCTTTTCATCCCTCTCCTGGGTCTGCGCCCCTCCCCTCTGCGGTACCCGTGTCCTGCCTAGTAGGGGATGGGGGTGGCTTTCCAGCACAGCCAGCCCTCAAGTTTCCCAGAACAGTCTCCCCACCTCCCCCCAACACTCGACATTGTTCCTCTCTGGCTGTTTTTTCCTGTTCGGGTCCCTTCAAGGCCCAACTGTGCCCAGCCCTCTGCAGCTGGGGACACTGAGTGGGTTGGGGGTGTATGTTTGCAAGGATAGAATTTCTCATGGGGGAGTGGCCCTGCTTCCTCCCCTAGAATGGCTTGGGGCTTAGGGCTGGGGACTTGCCCTCCATGGAGGTCAGTGGGAGTTGCAGCTGTAAGGTGGCAGGGCCTACCCATCTTACAGAGGTGAAGACGAGGTCCCTCTGCCTCTGCTGCAGACATGGCGTCTGCACCCACCCTTCCACCCTCAGGGCCTGGCCACGGGGTCCTGGGTCCCCCACAATACTGTGCACTCGACCTGGTTGACCCAGGACACCCTCCTCGTTGAACAGCCCTGGCTACACCTGCTTCAGTGCAACTGGAGCCCTCACCGGCGAGTGCCTGACACCTCGGCCTTTTCTCTTCCGGAGGGGCGCTCCTCAGTGTGTTTGGGGTCTCCCTCGCTCCACGCCCTCCAGGGGGCCGCATGTGCACTTGCCCTGCATTGCCTGGCCCCCGAGGTTCCAGGGTCCCAACTGTCTACTAACCGGCTTCCCGACAGGGTGAGGGTGAGGTCGCATCTACAACCAGAGCCAGCGCTTCCCCGCCGCCACCCCTTTTCTTGGAATCCCGCTGCTTAGCTACCTGCGGGTGTCATTGGCCCCGCCCCATTTCCCCACGCTTTGAAGGGGGCGAGTCTCCACAGACCTCCTAGGGGGATAGACAGCAGCTGGTGTGACCCCACACACCCAGTGAGGTCTCTGGAGCCGCGGTGCGGGAAGCGGGGACCCGGGTTTGAATCCTGCCCCTCTGGTGTGGTGCGGCCTCTTCCCACAGACTTTTGGCCTCAGTGTTCCCCGCCTGGGAAGTGGGGACTGGCCCTGGTACCTGGCTCCAGAGCTGCACCCAGAGGCGATCAGCCCGGTGCGGGAACGGGGCGGGGTGGCCGCAACTACGGGCCACGGATCCTGACCCGCCCTGCCCACGATGACTATCCACATCCTCATCCTGCTGTTGCTCCTCGCCTTCTCCGCCCAAGGGGACCTGGACACTGCAGCCAGGTGAGAAACCCGGGTGGCAGCAGGGACAGGGCGAACCCGGTTTTCTCCCACGCTCCCTCTCCAGGCGAGGCCAGCACCAGGTCCCCCAGCACCGCGGGCACGTCTGCTACCTGGGCGTATGCCGGACCCACCGCCTGGCGGAGATCATATACTGGATTCGCTGTCTCCACCAAGGAGCCCTCGGGGAAGGCCAGCCACGAGCCCCAGGACCCCTACAGCTATGGGCGCCGCCGGTGGCGCGAGGCGGAAGCCCGGCTCGGTTCCCAGGATTCCGGCCTGCAGCGAGGGGGCTAGCGCAGTGCCCAGCTCGCTGGGTGACCTCGGGCACGGCTCGTCCCCTCCTCGGCTTCAGTTTGCCTATCTGTATGTTGGAGCTTCTACTCCACATTTCTTCTCCCCTAACTCCAGCCCCTGAAACCGTCTTCCCCAGTCCCTCCCCGGGCTGCGACTAGGTTGGACCTAGAAGCACACGGGACCAGGCTGGGCGAAGAACACTGACGCCCAGAGCCGAATAAACAAGAGTTCCGTGTTTCAGTCTCTGCTTCTCTGTACCTATTTCGACCTCT